AGGCGGGAGGATTGCTTGAGCCCAGGAGTTCTAGGCTATAGTGTACAATGATGATTTTACTGGCATACAGATGAAAAAGAAAAAGATATTTGAAATAAAAATAAAAATATAGTGCACAATGACCAGGCCTGTGAATAGCCACTGCACTCCAGCCTAGGCAGCATAGCAAGATCACATTTCTCATATGAAACTTTACTAGAATGAAACTTATGGTTTATTACATAGATGTTGCTTATTCGTTGTAGGAAAAATTGAATTACAGATGATTTTTAAAACTACCAGAGCAAACCATTTAACCTATTTGTGTACATACTCCCAGATTTCTTACACACGTTGCAAAAAAAATAGATCGTACCATTCTGCTGGTTTTCTAAGCTGCTTTTTGTAAGTAATGTACTGTGAGCATCTTTTCATGGCCATAACTATTACATACAAAAGAAAAAAACAGGCTTCACAATAAATAGTTAAAAGACATTTTGACCTGAAACTAATGAAGAAGGGTTTTTTGGTTTTGTTTTTGTACCTCCTGTATAATGCTGAAATTGGTAATTCTGCAGTAAATATTAACATTTTCTGAGGATCTGCTGAAGATGAATGTGACAAAAAATAAGAAACTCCACTTTCCTCATCACACAGCCTTAATTAACATCGCTGGCTTTGTTTGAGATCAAGCAAACGTTGGCTTCAGTGTCCAAGTCTCTTCTTGGGGTCCCACGGCCTTGGGTCTGGCACCTCTGCTGGGCACCTCGCAGGGCTTCCGAGACGTGCCGCGACCCACGGGACCCCACGGAAGCTTTCTCCCACCGCAAGCTCCCTGGAGGCAGGGAAAGGAGCCGGGACCCGAGCCTAGCTGGCCTCAAGAGAAGGGCGGTGGCTCGCACGGCGCGGGCGGCTTTGCTCACTGCAGCTGGGGAGATGCAGGTTGGCCGTCCGGGCGCGGCGGCGGGAGGGGCTGCGGGCCTGTGGGGCGGGGTGGTGGCTCCGTGTTGTTGGATCCCTATGGAGATGACCCTGTCCCTGCCCCACCCCTCTCCGGAGCTGCGGCCCGAGTTGGCGCACTCGATTTTCACTGCGCGGTTCCAAGAGGAGACAGCCGCCACTGTACCGGGCCTCATAGCCACTTCCTAGAGGTAAAGCCCGTGGCTTCTGAGCCGCTAGTCTTAAAAAACAAAATAACAAATTCTTATTTTCCAGGTAAAGAAAAAGTCAACCTCCTTGGCTGATGAATCACGGCAGTTTCTAAGTAGCATTTCCTGGAACGTTCTTAATGCTTCCCATTTTCCCAGCAAAGTAAAAAACAACTTTTGTTTAAATTCAGATTTGGGTGAAAGCAGGTAAGAATAGAATAATTGCAATGATTTGAAGTTATAAGGACATTAACATATTGGTTATTTCTAGGTGATCTTAATTGCACACCTATTGAAATAAACCTGTAGTTTCTAGAAGTGGAAGAAAATTTGCTGAGACGTCAGCTGGGGATTCTTCCTGGAGAACTCCAGAAATGGAGAGCTTCCACACCAGATTTAGTGCCTGGACACCTTTTAGCAACAAGTCATTAAATAGACAGGTAAGTTACATACTTTAAAACAGAACAAGTTTGCAAATGTCACTTCCTCCCCTCCCCCTTATAGCTCTTTCAGGAAAGAGTGGCTCTTATAAGTCATTGGTTTGACCTCTGGACTAACAAGCAACGTCAAGAATTCTTATTCGCAATTTTTTTAAGATGCACTAAATCACAATTAAGGTAAATGTAGCCTAATGATGTAATTAACATTGGTGTTCTAAACTAAATTTCTCTTTCTTTTTAGGTTTGTCCAAGACTGGTTTTCAGAAAGGATGCAAGTGGCCAAAGTGGACTTCTCTACAGTGTTACCACGCTTCATTTCTCTATATATCTTTTCCTTTTTGAGTCCGAAAGATTTGTGTGCCGCTGCCCAAGTCAGCTGGCCCTGGAAGTTTTTAACTGAACAGGTTTACTATTTGCCACTTCCTAGTAATAGGGCATTTGTGACTCATCTTCCTCTTGTTTCTGAAGGATTGCTTATGGATGCCCAAATGCGTTAAGTTCGGATGGTTTCTGCCCTATACTCCAACAGATAATGAGTATGGTGCTTGGAAGCGCCATTACATTGCTTGTGTGTCCCACTTAGACTGGCTGACACCTAGGGAGGCTGCTGCTACTTATGGGACGCTGAATGAACCCAAAACAGAAGATGAGGAACTACTGGAGAGACAAAGAGAAAAGTGCCTGAGGAAAAGAATTTGGGAGAAAATTGCACTACGTAAGAGTAAGTAGCATTTTAAACCTTTATATCTTAGGATCAGCCCCGCCTGCTGTTCTTTGTTTTTCAGAGGAGTTATTCAAAGTTCGACCCCCTTGGGTGAGTGGAACTTGCTGCTCTAGCGTGCTAAAGCCCAGATGCCAACCACGCCTCTCCCAGACTGTAAGGGAGCGAGTGGGATTACATGAAGCTTTGGAGAAACAGCTTGTTTTGACATCGTTAGAAACCTTGCCCAAGCGGTAAGCAAAATTCCATCTACTGAAGGCTCAACGAAAACTTCTCATATTTCCTTTTACTCCATAGAAGCAATATTTCTGGAAGCCATTCCTACCCTTTATTATCAAAGAAAAATTGGCATGGAGTTCATAAAAATGATGACAGATCTTCATATGCTCTCCGGCCACACTTCATGTTAATATCATCCCGGATTCCTGCGTATGAGGTAGAGTATGTTATGAGGCCAGTCCTGTCCTGTTGGCTCTTACAGCTTTGGTTTCATTCTCCAGATGGTGATGGAGAGTGTGAAGGCTGGTGTTGTTTCTGTGGTATATGAACACAGCGTAACCTTGGAAAGCCTTCTGTATCTTATAGAAAAAGCTCTGGATGGGCAGAAGGCACAGAGCATCGGAATATTTAGCGATGGAGACAGCAGAGAAATCAATTTACTCCAAGGTAGGCCTGGGGATTGGCGGATGAACAACCATGCTAATATGACATTTTGATTTTTTTTCCTCAGGCTATAAAATTGGTGTTAAAAATTTACTGAGGCCTGAAGTGAGAGATTTCTGGGAGAAATTAGGAAGCTATGTGGCCACTGAAGAAGAAGGGGGTCACGTGGACTTCTTCGTGCCCCTTGGAGCATCAGGTTAGCTCAGAACACCTTATAGAGAGACAGTGGGAAACTAACGAAAGTGTTTTTGACTATGCAGAGGCAGGAATTGAAGTTCTTTCCCAGCTGTCTCAACTAACTGGCACGTTCTTTACGGCCCCCACTGGGATTGCAACTGGCTCTTACCAGCACAGTAAGTGTTATGGGAGCTGAGCGCCACGTCCACCTGCAATAATAACAGAAGAAAATCATGTCAGTTCTTAGTGATTGGCTGGGATCCCAATGGGGAAAGGCCCCCTCTTCCATCTACTTCTGCGAATCGAAGCTACAGACGTGGTCCAGCTTCACAGACTTCCTAGAAGAAACCTTGAAAACAGTAAGGAAGCAGCTGTATCCTTTCTTCAAGGAACTGCAGAAGAGCATCAGTGGCAGGATGATAGGTAAGCAGTCTTGCTACTTCTGTTGCAGGTTACAATTACAGGGCATGTGGCCTTGTATTTACAGGGCAGTTTATGTTTGACACCATGGGTATGACCAACATTCTAAACAACCAAGATACTGCGCAAGCTCTGGCAGATGGATTGATGGAGTTGTCAAAAGAAGATTCTGTAAGTGTTTCTTTGAAGAAAGTAAACTATGATTTTTCTTGCGGGGGGGTTGGGCATTCTTTAGGACAAACCTCTGGAATTTTTGTCGTATTTTCTGCTGAAGAAATGTGGCAAAAAGATCAAAGATGTTGAAGGAAATGTTATTCCAACAAAATGTGACCCAAAGACAACATTCAGTTTATTCATGAAGGTAAAGTTGCTGCTGAATTTTTATGCCATTGCCTCCAATAACCAAGTTTCCATTCAATCTTCAGGAAAGAAATGTTGTAGAAGACAATTCTTGGGACACAAAGTCCAGGCTCAGCAAAAATGATTTAAATTTTGAAGCACTGATTAATCTGGTAAGCTATTATATAATGTAACTTTACCATTGCACTGACTTGAGTTCTTAACACTTCTCTACAGGAGAGAATACTCCAGAAGGACTCAGCAGAAAAGCGAGCTAGAGTTGTCAGAGAACTCTTACAGAGTGAGAGAAAATACGTGCAGATACTGGAAATTGTGAGAGATGTTTATGTCGCACCACTGAAAGCAGCATTGTCATCAAACAGAGCGATTCTGAGTGCTGCCAATATCCAGATCATTTTCTGTGACATTCTACAGATTTTAAGTCTCAACAGGTAAACCCTGAATATGTATTTTTTTTAATATTTATTTCATGCTTATGCTCTTCTCATACCACAGGCAGTTTCTAGATAACCTGAGAGACAGACTGCAGGAATGGGGCCCAGCTCACTGTGTGGGAGAAATAGTCACGAAGTTTGGAAGCCAGTTAAACACATATACCAATTTCTTCAACAATTACCCTGTCATTCTGAAAACTATTGAGAAGGTAAATGAGTTTCAATTCCATCATTCTATAAGAAAGTTTTGACAATATAATCCTCACCTTTTAGTGCAGAGAAATGATACCAGCATTCCGAACTTTCCTGAAGAGGCATGATAAGACCATTGTTACCAAAATGCTGAGGTACGTTCTGAGGGAGAGCACAGCAGGGGTCCGACCAGAGCTCCCTTCTCTATGCCTCATACAGCCTGCCAGAGCTGCTGCTGTACCCATCCCGAAGATTTGAAGAATACCTTAATCTTCTCTACGCTGTCAGGCTTCATACCCCTGCAGAGCATGTTGACCGTGGGGACTTGACCACTGCAATTGACCAAATCAAAAAATATAAAGGTTATATAGATCAGGTTGGTTGCTGATAAGAATCTGTGTCCTTTAATAGTTTGCCTAAAAGTACTTTTTTTCCCCTAGATGAAGCAAAACATCACTATGAAGGATCATCTGTCAGATATACAGAGAATCATCTGGGGATGCCCTGTATGTATTCTTAGGAACTTGCTGTATCTCATATGTACTTCTAATTTTGTTTTTGATTTTACAGACTCTATCAGAAGTAAACAGATATCTGATTAGGGTACAAGATGTAGCCCAACTTCATTGCTGTGATGAAGAAATAAGTTTCTCTTTAAGGTAAACAATAGTTAACTATCCTAAGGCTGTGGATTAAAACTGTACCTTCTCCATTTTAACACAGGCTCTATGAACACATCCATGATCTCAGCCTTTTCCTCTTCAATGATGCCCTGCTCGTTTCTAGTCGGGGCACATCTCACACTCCATTTGAGAGGACTTCAAAAACAACCTACCAGTTCATTGCATCAGTGGCCCTTCATCGGTTACTCATAGAAAATATTCCAGATTCCAAGTGTATGTATTCTTTTCCTTCCAAGAGACAGATAGATTAATTAGTATACCTCAAATGCTTTTACAGATGTCAAGAATGCATTTATTCTTCAGGGTCCAAAATATAAATGGATTTGTGCTACAGAAATAGAGGATGATAAGTTCCTATGGCTGTCAGTACTTCGAAATGCAATCAAAAGCAGTATGGAGAAGTGAGACCGAACTTGAAAACTTCAGGGGTGCCAATTCTCCCCAGCAAAGACAGACAACATGTATTTTCTGTTCCAAAATATCCAGTAAGAAACAGAATAACTGTCATGGATGATGAGATAAACTAAGATGACCCATAGGATCTTTCCAACTTTTAAACTTTATCACTTGTGCTCACTTATGTAGAATGTATAAGTACATTTTGAGTCCAAAATTTTGAACTACTTCTTTTGGTAGCTGTATTTCATGGATAATATTATTTAGAGTAATTTGATGTGATGAAACCTAAGACAGAGCAAGCACATTGTGTAAAGCTTTGTTTTATGATCTAATGAAAAAAGCAGAATGAAAGTGTTTCTTAAGTGATCAGTCTAGAAAGATATTTTAATTTGTTGGTGATTTACCATTTTTAACATTTTCATGAAACAATTATTGATTTAAAATATGGATAAGAGGGCTGGGCATGATGACTCACGCCTGTAATCCCAGCACTTTGGGAGGCTGAGGTGGCAGATTACCTGAGGTCAGGAGTTTGAGACCAGCCTCACCAACATGGAGAAACCCCGTCTCTACTAAAAATACAAAATTAGCCAGGCATGGTGGCACACGCCTGTAGTCCCTGCTACTTGCGACGCTGAGGCAGGAGAAGAATCACTTGTACCCGGGAGTCGGAGGTTGTAGTAAGCTGAGATGGCTCCATTGCACTTCAGCCTGGGTGACAAGAGCGAACCTCTGTCTCAAAAAAAAAAGAAAAAAAAAAGGACAAGAAATACAAATGGCAATTTACTCAAAAACTTGTCACACTTATCCTTAGTATGAATGTACTCCTCTAGAGAGCATTAAAGATATACCACTACAAAGTACTAAAAAGTTTTCTATAATTTTTAAGTGTTATTTATTGGAAGGCTAAATTCTAAGAAGCTTTAACAAATATTTTTGACATTGTTAAATTAGAAGGCTATTTTTAAAAAGCATATTTTAAAAAACAAAACTAAATGGAAACAGCAAAACTTGCTTGTAATGAAATACAGCTGAGTAAAAATGTTTCTTTGAAAACAAAGACACTCAGAAAAACAGGTGTTGAGTAGTTTCCTGGGCCTTTAATGCTTTAAATTTATTATTTAACAACTAAAGCCATACTGAAAGCCACTTGGAAACTTCAGCTGATGTATATTTTTACCTAGATATTGTCAGGTAAAAATTGTATTAATCTTGGAAGCTTGAGGTTGTCAGTTTCCCTTGTTCTTCAAATTCTTGTTTACAGTAACAAAGTCTATCGGTGCAGTTTAGGACTGTGAATCTATAGTATTTAAACATTTTTTCTTTCAGAAATGAAAATACAAAATCTTCTATTTCTTAAAACTTTAAATCTTGTTAAAAAGATGAACAAAAGTTAAAATATTATGCTGTTTTATTGGTGTAAAACCACACTTCTGATTCTGCCAAGATATATCCATGCAGTTTAAAATCTATGATCCTAT